GCAAGATGGGATCCATTTAGTCAGTTGAGGGGCTTAGGATTTTATGTTTCGTTTACACTGGCAATGGGTTTGCAGTGAGATCAACTTCTCATGGACCCATTTTGTGTCTTCTGTGCGGGTTCTTTGGACAGATGTCCCTTAATTTTAAGGTGGTGACACTAAGAGGCCTGGCACAGGGCTTGGAAGACAGGGCTGGGAAATGGGCCCAGCAGGAGGCTGGGTGGGGGCTGACGGGCAGCCTCGGAGAAGCAGAGCACACAGAGGAGCCACCCCAGGCGGGGACGAGGGCTGCTGACCGCCCGCTGCTCAGCACGGTTACTCTGCAGGTTCAGAACCCAAAACCACAGCCCAGAAGGCTGTCATGCTGTCCAAGCAGGGAGGGGCCAAGCCCACCGTCCTTGCCCTGGAACACACAGGTCCTGCTGCCTCCAAAACACAAAGACGAGGTGGACACGAAACAGGGCCGGAGGTGAAGAGGCTGTGGGGATGAGAAGTCGTCCAGAGCTCAAAGCCAAGAGGTCTGGGCACAGTTACAGCTGCCCCCCACCCCCACCATGCCATGGCCCAGGGCAGGTCAATGAAGGCTCATGGGCCCCAGGTTGTCCCTCAGAAGATGGCCACAGTCCTGTGTCCGGTGATGGGGGAAGGACCACGCTGGATGAGGGGTTTTCACCACAAGGACACTTCCTGAGGCCGGCTTCCTGCAGAGGGACTCTGTGTCCCGGGGCTGCTGGGGCCAGGGGTGGACGATGCCGCGACCTGTGGCTCTCCCAGCTCCCCGAACCCAGCTGGGACCAGGCCCCGCCCAATTCCTGCCGCCAGGGATCCACATGGGATGGGACACAGCCCAGATGTGATGGGAGATTTATGAGCTGGCCCACATCACGGGCGAACAAACACCCCTAATCCCGGCAGACTCCAGCTCTCGGCAACACGGAAGGGGAAGCTGTGGGCCCGGGGACAACAAGGCCAGGTGGAATAAAAGCCCGAGAGCCTCAGCACCTCACAGGCTCACTCCCTCACCCTCCACCAGTTCAACCCCAGCATGGCCGCGTCCACCATGTCCGTCTGCTCCAGCGACCTGAGCTACGGCAGCCGCGTCTGCCTTCCTGGTTCCTGTGACTCTTGCTCCGACTCCTGGCAGGTGGACGACTGCCCAGAGAGCTGCTGTGAGCCCCCCTGCTGCGCCCCGGCCCCCTGCCTGAGCCTGGTCTGCACCCCAGTGAGCCGTGTGTCCAGCCCCTGCTGCCCAGTGACCTGTGAGCCCAGCCCCTGCCAATCAGGCTGCACCAGCTCCTGCACGCCCTCGTGCTGCCAGCAGTCTAGCTGCCAGCTGGCTTGCTGTGCCTCCTCCCCCTGCCAGCAGGCCTGCTGCGTGCCCGTCTGCTGCAAGACTGTCTGCTGCAAGCCTGTGTGCTGTGTGTCCGTCTGCTGTGGGGATTCTTCATGCTGCCAGCAGTCTAGCTGCCAGTCAGCTTGCTGCACCTCCTCCCCCTGCCAGCAGGCCTGCTGTGTGCCCGTCTGCTGCAAGCCTGTCTGCTCTGGGATTTCCTCTTCGTGCTGCCAGCAGTCTAGCTGTGTGAGCTGTGTGTCCAGCCCCTGCTGCCAGGCGGTCTGTGAGCCCAGCCCCTGCCAATCAGGCTGCACCAGCTCCTGCACACCCTCATGCTGCCAGCAGTCTAGCTGCCAGCCAACTTGCTGCACCTCCTCCCCCTGCCAGCAGGCCTGCTGCGTGCCCGTCTGCTGCGTGCCTGTGTGCTGTGTGCCCACCTGCTCTGAGGATTCCTCTTCATGCTGCCAGCAGTCTAGCTGCCAGCCAGCTTGCTGCACCTCCTCCCCCTGCCAGCACGCCTGCTGTGTGCCCGTCTGCTCTGGGGCTTCCACATCATGCTGCCAGCAGTCTAGCTGCCAGCCGGCTTGCTGCACCGCCTCCTGCTGCAGATCCTCCTCCTCCGTGTCCCTCCTCTGCCACCCTGTGTGCAAGTCCACCTGCTGCGTGCCCGTCCCCTCCTGTGGTGCCTCTGCCTCCTCCTGCCAGCCCAGCTGCTGCCGCACGGCCTCCTGTGTTTCCCTCCTCTGCCGCCCCATGTGCTCCCGCCCTGCCTGCTACAGCCTCTGCTCTGGCCAGAAGTCCAGCTGCTGACAGCCCTGGATGTGATCCGGAGTCCCTTCCCACCAGGGGCTGACCTCCCAGCTGCCCCAGCAAGCTCTGCCCTCTCTGGCTTTGACACCCTCAGAAGATGGGGCAGGCTCTTTGTCTTAGGGACCAGGATGCTCCCCCTGTCCTTCCCAGA